TCTGCCCATGTCCCTCTCCTCCTTCCCTGCCCCTCTAGGGCAGGCCGCAGCCCCAGGGCTGGGGAGCAGGAGCCCTGGATTGTTCATCTTATTCAAGGCTGAAAAGCTTCAGGAGAACAGCAGGATTGTAAATGACCCGTCTTTTTATTATGATGCTCTGTGAAGTCAGTTTGGGCAAGAAAATCAATTCTGCCTCATCCACCTTCTCAGTCTCATTTATTCTCCACAGATGACAGGACAGAGTGGAATGGCCTGGAGTGATAGAAGCCAGGCCCCGTCACTGTCATCGCAACCCGGGAAGCCTGGTTTACAAGTGCTCCAATTTTCCTTTCTTTCTTTCCTTTATTTCGTCTCGCTCTGTCACCCAGGCTGGAGTGCAGTGGAGCGATCTCTGCTCATTGCAACCTCCGCCTCCTTGGTTCAAGTGAATCTCCTGCCTCAGCCTCCTGAGTAGCTGGGACTACAGGCGTTCACCACCGCTCCCGGCTAATTTTGTATTTTTAGTAGAGATGGAGTTTCACTATGTTGGCCAGTCTGATCTCAAACTTTTGTATTTTTAGTAGAGATGGGGTTTTGCCACGTTGTCCAGGCTGGTTTTGAACTCCTGGCCTCAAGTGATCATCCCGCCTCAGCCTCCCAAAGTGCTGGGATTACAGGTGTGAGCCACTGTGCCCGGCCCTCTCAGCTAATTAATTTTTTTTTTTTTTTGTAGAGACGGGGTCTCACTACATTGCCCAGGCTGGTCTCAAACTCCTGGGCTCAAGCAATCCTCCTGCCTTGGTTTCCCAAAGTGTTGGGATTACAGGCGTGAGCCACTGCACCAGACTACAATTGCCGTCTGGTTTCCACTTTGCTGGGAGGGCAGGGACCAGGTCATTCATTCACTGCTGCTTTGTCAGGGCGTGGCACATGAAGATTAGAGTAGGCAGTCTAAATATTTGCAGAATCAATACCTGAAATGTTCTTATTTTCATTCCAGTATGAAGCAGATCTATTCTCACCTCCATCAAATCTTATTGCCTGCCTTGGGAGTAAACGCTAATTAATTCAACAGCAGCTTTTAAGCCTTCTGTGCAAGTTTAGGAAGAGGCCACTCAACCTAGCTAGATCCTAGGAGCCTTAAACGTCCAGAATGCAAACCCTTCCCTAGAAGGAATTCCCCTCAACCCTCACCCCACTTCACCTTTTGATGGTTTACTCAAGGGCCTCAAAATGCTACAGCTGCAGAGGCTGAAGGTTCTGAACATGAGACTCACCTGGGAGACCCGGGCCTCGCCCCTCAGCCTCCCTGACCAACTCAATCAGCCTCTTGCCCGGGGCGGGCTCAAAACTCCCCAAGTGATTCCAATCTGCGTTCACGCATAAGAACCATCGGCGTGGGGGTAGAATCAGCCCTGTGAGGTGGGGCCAAGGGCTGCGAAACACCTGCCATCAGCTGAGGGCATTTAAGGCTGACCAAGGGGCTGGAGGCTGCGGCTCCTGGCCAGGTGAGTGGTTGGTGGCTTGTCCCTGTGTGAGATGAAAATTTCTTTGTTGCTGTCCAACCTGCAGGTAACTTACTACTTCCAGTCAATATGCCGACCTTAGATGCTCCAGAAGAGAGGCGGAGAAAATTTAAGTACCGAGGCAAAGATGTGTCTGTGAGTATGAAGCACCCACCTGCTTCTATTGGTTCTAAATGCTCCAATTTCTTTTCCTCACTAGCTGAGGCGACAGCAGAGGATGGCGGTCAGTCTGGAGCTCCGAAAGGCCAAGAAAGATGAACAGACCTTAAAGAGAAGGAATATCACGAGCTTCTGCCCTGACACACCTTCTGAAAAAACAGCCAAAGGGGTGGCGGTCAGTATGTAGTGTTTAGAGTAGTCTTGGGCACAGTCTGACCTGAATGTGTCTCTTCTTGCAGGTCAGCCTCACTCTGGGTGAAATAATCAAAGGTGTGAATAGCTCAGATCCAGTCCTATGTTTCCAGGCCACCCAGACAGCCAGGTATCTCCAAACAGACTTCTGCTGTTGCAGGTCCCCCTCCCCTGCCCTCTCTTTCATTGCATAGGAAAATGCTATCCCAGGAAAAGAACCCCCCTCTGAAACTGGTCATTGAAGCGGGCCTCATTCCCAGGATGGTGGAGTTCCTGAAGTCATCACTTTACCCCTGCTTGCAGTTTGAGGCTGCCTGGGCCCTGACCAACATCGCTTCAGGGACTTCGGAGCAGACTCGTGCCGTGGTAGAAGGGGGAGCCATCCAGCCCTTGATTGAGCTCCTGTCTTCCTCCAACGTGGCTGTGTGTGAACAGGCAGTGTGGGCTCTTGGTAATATAGCCGGTGAGACTCTCCCCTTAGTGGGCTAAGAAAACTCTCTAAATGTCACATTCTGCTCTATTTGTAGGTGATGGCCCAGAGTTCAGAGATAACGTCATCACAAGCAATGCCATCCCACATCTCCTAGCCTTGATTTCACCCACCCTGCCGGTAAGTGTCTTTTTCTTTCTCTTTTTTTTTTTACCCAATGCTGGAGGCAGTCTCCTTGTTACAGATCACATTTCTGCGGAACATCACGTGGACCTTGTCGAATCTGTGCCGAAACAAGAACCCATACCCTTGCGACACTGCGGTGAAGCAGATACTGCCGGCCCTCCTTCACCTCCTGCAGCACCAGGACAGTGAGGTTCTCTCGGATGCCTGCTGGGCACTGTCCTACCTCACCGACGGCTCCAACAAGCGCATCGGCCAAGTGGTTAACACGGGGGTCCTGCCCAGGCTGGTAGTGCTCATGACCAGCTCAGAACTCAATGTCTTGGTAAATGCAATCCTGGGCCCTGTGGATTCGAGAAATACTTAGACTTCTAGCCTTGCTCTTCCAGACTCCTTCTCTCCGCACCGTGGGGAACATTGTCACGGGCACAGATGAGCAGACGCAGATGGCCATTGATGCGGGTATGCTGAACGTGCTCCCCCAGCTCCTGCAACACAACAAGCCCTCCATCCAGAAGGAGGCAGCCTGGGCCCTGAGCAACGTAGCAGCGGGGCCTTGTCACCACATCCAGCAGCTGCTTGCCTACGACGTCTTGCCTCCCTTGGTGGCTCTGCTAAAAAACGTAAGTGGCGCACACAGCAACCATGGCAAAGGCTGTAGAGAATGGAAACATTCTTGTTCTGCAGGGAGAATTTAAAGTCCAGAAAGAGGCTGTCTGGATGGTGGCGAACTTTGCAACAGGGGCCACCATGGATCAGCTGATCCAGCTCGTCCACTCTGGGGTCCTGGAGCCACTGGTGAATCTGCTCACTGCCCCAGATGTTAAAATTGTTCTCATCATCCTTGATGTCATCTCTTGCATCCTCCAGGTGAGCCGTTCTGAACAGGTTGGTTTGTAAATGGGGTCTCATGTCCCCTTGTACTTGGTCACAGGCGGCAGAGAAACGGTCTGAGAAGGAAAACCTGTGTCTTCTGATAGAAGAACTTGGTGGGATCGATAGAATTGAGGCTTTACAGCTGCATGAGAACCGTCAAATTGGCCAGTCGGCTTTGAACATCATCGAGAAGCACTTTGGTGAGGTAAGTGACTTAGGAGCGTGGAGGAGTATCCAGGGGTCTTGGTGGGGCAGCTCTGCAGAGGGTCACCCTGCCGGGGCCTGGGCTGTTGCGTGTGGCAGGTGACTGGGCAGGTGGTCTTCACTCCTGCCACATCCTCTGAAGTTAATGTGTCTCGCCTATCCCTGCTGTATCGGGTCATCTTTGAGTAGTGACATCTTGGTGCCTGGAAGCTATTCTAATTCCTTGGGAGCTTGTCTGGCTGCCTCTGGCTTAAAACTTCACTTTACTGGTCTCCTTTTTGGGAGAGGTATGGCAGGGGAGAGGATTTGATGCTGAAGTGACTTTTTTTTTTTTTTTTTTTTTTTTTTGAGATGGTTTCACTCTGTTGCCCAGGCTGGAGGACAGAGGCGCCATCTCAGCTCACTGCAACTTCTGCCTTCCAGATTCAGTTGATTCTTGAGCCTCATTGACCCGAGAAGCTGGGATTAGAGAGATGTACTACGACGCCCAGCTAATCTTTAGTAGAGACAGGGTTTCCCTGTGTTAGCCAGGCTGGTCTCAAACTCCTGGCCTCAAGTGATCCACCCGCCTTGGCGTAATCCCAAAGTGCTGGGATCACAGGCGTGAGCCACCACACCCGGCCCGTCTCCACAACAGTTTTTATCTTCCCAAACTGAAACTCCCTACCCGTTAACTACAAAGTCCCCAACACACCTTTCCCCTAGCCCTTTTAGTAACCATCATTTTGCTTTCTGTCTCTATGAATTTGACTATTCTAGGGACCTCATGAGTGGAATTGTACAGTATTTGTCCTTTTGTGACTGATATATTTCCTCTTGGCATACCATCTTCAAGATTCATCCGTGTTGTAGCATGTCAGGATTGCTTTCCTTTTTAAGGCTAACACTCCATTGAATGTATATGCTGCATTATATATATTCATTTACCTGTCAATCGACATGTGAGTTTCTTCTACCATTTTGCTATGGTGAATACACTGCTATGAACATGGGTGTGTAAGCCTGTTAGAGTCCCTGCTTCCAATTTTTTTTTGTTTGTAAAGACAGGGTCCTGCTCTGTCACCCAGGCTGGAAGGCAATGGCCGCAATGGTTGCTCACTGTAGCCTTGAC